TTGTTGATAATATTTTGTTTTCTTTCAGCACTTTATTATTTATTTTTTAATAGAGACAGGGTTTTGCCATGTTGCCCAGGCTGGTTTTGAACTCCTGAGCTCAAGCAATCCACCCACCTCAGCCTGGGATTACAGGTGTCCACCACTATGCTCAGCCTCTTTTGAAGCAGTTTATTTTATTTTTATTTTTATTTTTATTTATTTATATTTTTTGAGATGGAGTCTTGCTGTGTCACCTAGGCTGGAGTACACTGGCACGATCTCGGCTCACTGCAACCTCTGCCTCCCAGGTTCAAGTGATTCTCCTGCCTCAGCCTCTCAGGTGGCTGGGATTATAGGCTTGCGCCACTATGCCTGGTTAATTTTTGTATTTTTAGTTGGGCCGGAGTTTCACCATATTGACCAGGGTGGTCTTGAACTCCTGACCTCAAGTGATCCGCCCACCTCAGCCTCCCAAAGTGCTGGGATTACAGGCATGAGCCACCGTGCCTGGCCTAAACCTTTTTTCTTTGTAAATTACCCAGTCTCAGTCATTTCTTTATATTAATAGCAGTGTGAGAATGGACTAATACACAGACCTACACAATAATTTGTGAATAAGATTTGCTCTGCTGTCTCTGGAACCAGAGAACAGGGTCTTAAACTGGGAATGCAGGGTGCCATCTTCTAAACCACCACCAAGCCAGAGGAGTGGGGCAAGGATGAGTAAAAATGCCACAAAGCTCTCCTGCCATTTTAGTTTCTTTTTTTGTTGTTGTTTCAGTGTTCACCTTTGACTGTTTTTCAAAGTCCTGAAAAAGTTGGCTTTGACAGTTTCTGTTTGTTTTTCTATGTTTCTGTGGAGGAATAGGAGTTTAGAGCTACCTAATCTGCTATTTTGCTGATGTCACTCCCCTATATACTATAGTATTGCCCATTTTTTAAAAACTTGATATTTCAATATCTCTCTTAATCTGGTTTCCTATCTCTTTTATCTTTTCTTTCTCTTTAAAAATTATCACATATTAAAATTGACTTTTTAAAAACACATCTATACCATTTTTAAAAATTTATTTTTTCTGGCAATAAAATACTTTATTGGTACTGTTTAATAAACGTCAAAAACATAGTAACATTTCCATTGGTTAGCTTCCATCTTTAAACTAAAAGCTAGTTTAAAAACAATAGGAGGAAAAGTAAACTCATTTGATTCTCTCGAAAAACAAGCTGTAACTTACCTTTGCAAATAATTACGTTATCTCACTTTAAATATTATAATTCACTGGTCTTTGTAATACACAATTGTATTAATATATAAAAGGAGACAGTGGCCTGATTTTGCAGAGAATATTTCACACATCTTTAAAAAAATCCCTAAACACTACCACAACTCAAAACTTGTAAGAATAATTAGGTAAGAGTTATTATAATATTGAATTAATATAGCACCTAGAAATTTGAAATTTGTAATATTTCAGATGATATGATTTACTGAGAAAAAGAGTAATGATTTTTCTTCAGTGAATTTTCAGGGGTTTACATACTAATAGAATTCAACATAGGTCTCTTTTAAAAGCTGAAGGTTAAAAAATTTATGCATGCTAGGAATTGACCTGATGGTAACAGATCCATGTGTGACAAATAATCACACATAGTGCAGTCCTATCTGAATATAATTTCTTCTTCACTTTGTCTCATTAATTTATACCTCAAAACATTCTATATGCAAGTGATATATTTCTCTAAAACATTCCATATTTCAGATTTCCATTCAGACTATCTTCCCCTCCTCCTCTCTTTTCTCAAATCAGAGTGACCTTGTGGTATACCATTTGCTTTTTCTCCCCACAATGAAACTCTTTTTCAACTCAAAGTATTATAGTAATGCAAATACAAATGTAGCATATATTAATATATTAGAAAAAAGGATAGCAAATACATATGGGTCCATGCCAAATGAGAAAATCGAAAGCAAAAACAAAACCTTGCTATGCTCATCTATTCTGAACCACCATGGGAAGACCCTGATGTAGCTGGCGCACATAAACTAATGTTCCCAGACACAGCTAGGATCCTGTACTCCAACATAATTAAATGCTCTGTTAAAAAGGTTTCCGTGTTCTTTTCTGTTTGTGCAAAATAGTCTATAGCAACTCTGACTACTAATCCTGAGCATGATGATAATGTAATAGCATTATATTTTTAATCAAGCCATAGATTCTAACCTGTTTTCTACTATTACCCATTTGCTTAAAAACAGACTTTCAGGAGGCTAAGCAACAGTAAGTTAAGGAGTTTTTATTTCTACCTTTCTCTTGATTGATTGATTGAGGATTTCAGATGTGTCAAATAATTATCCTCTGCTTCAGTGGAAAAGGATTCTTCAAGCTATCAAATCAAGCACGCTGACTCAGGGGTGGGCAGATGAAGATACCTGTCCACACACTATGCTCATAGCACTCCATCTCCTCTGTAAGAATGTGCTGCTCTTCACCCAACAGCAGCCCAGCACATTCCATCCGCTCCACCTAGATGCAATCAGGACACCATGCAATCCCACACACAATCAGAACATGGGCACCAGGTAGAACTAACTCAAAACAACTTTTGGGACAAATACGAGATTTTAATTTGTCAATTATTCCATAGTGCAGTATTTTCACAAAACAGAGACTTTGTGTTGAAACATTTGTTTTTTTCATCTCTCATCAAGTTGAACTGCTAAAGTAATGTCAGAAAGGAAAAATAAACATGTCTTCTCCAAAAGAGGCACTGCATCCGGAAGTGGAATTAAGGCTAAATAAATAGTGCTGGTTTGCGGTTCACACAGTAACGCATTAATTATGATTTCAACCAACAGCTTCGCTGTTTGTCCTGTATGCCTGTTTATGAAGATGCGTCTCTATTTCCTCCCTGAAGACCAGCATTCCCAGGTGGGAGCGAGAGGCCTCATTTATGGCTTTAGACTGGATGCACATGCGGTACTGCTCGGGGGTCAGCTCATCAGCACAGCGTTTTTCAGGCCAGAGGTGGAAAAGACCAGTAACCGGAGTCCAAATCACAATGAGGTCACCATGTAAGTATTTTTGACAAAGATGAACATCTTCTAAAACATCCTGTTTCTTTTTCCTTTTTTGCAGGCAGTCACCCTGGGTTAAATGTGGTGTGCAGGTCTGTGTTGGAGTGGATATACAGCTTTCTGCTGGACCCTGCTGACACTGGCAAAAGTGAAGCACCTTGCCCCATCTTGTTGCCAATGGATGGAAGTGAAAGTTTAGTTCCCCACTCAGCCTTGCAGATACCTCCCTGGCAAAAGCATAGAACTGACTCACATCACTTTGTTGCTGCTGGGTGAGATTGTAAGTTCTGCTCCCTGTCGGGCCTTGTCGACAGTTAAGTTTGCATGATGCTTTACTTCTGCAGATGTTTGGAGGCCATGATTAAGTACCTCACACTGTGGAAGAAAGAGGAGCAGGAGGAGCCCTATGTCAGCCTCACCCGAAAGAAGATGCTAATAGATGGCGAGGAGGTGCTGATAGAATGGGAGGTGGGCCACTCCATCCGGACCCTGGCTATGCACCGCAATGCCTACAAACGTATGTCACAGATCCAAGCCTTCCTGGGCTCAGTGCCCCAGCTGACCTATCAGCTCTATGTGAGCCTGATCTCTGCAGAGGTTCCCCTGGGTAGAGGTGAGTGGGGTCAGGAGAGGGGAGGGCTCCAGCCTGTTTTTGTTTTTGTTTTTGTTTTTAACAGTTGTGCTAATGGTATTTTCCCTGGTATCTGTCACCTATGGGGCCACCCTTTGCAATATGTTGGCTATCCAGATCAAGTACGATGACTACAAGATTCGCCTTGGGCCACTAGAAGTCCTCTGCATCACCATCTGGCGGACATTGGAGATCACTTCCCGCCTCCTGATTCTGGTGCTCTTCTCAGCCACTTTGAAATTGAAGGCTGTGCCCTTCCTAGTGCTCAACTTCCTGATCATCCTCTTTGAGCCCTGGATTAAGTTCTGGAGAAGTGGTGCCCAGATGCCCAATAACATTGAGAAAAACTTCAGCCGGGTCGGCACTCTGGTGGTCCTGATTTCAGTCACCATCCTCTATGCTGGCATCAACTTCTCTTGCTGGTCAGCTTTGCAGTTGAGGTTGGCAGACAGAGATCTCGTCGACAAAGGGCAGAACTGGGGACATATGGGCCTGCACTATAGTGTGAGGTTGGTAGAGAATGTGATCATGGTCTTGGTTTTTAAGTTCTTTGGAGTGAAAGTGTTACTGAATTACTGTCATTCCTTGATTGCCTTGCAGCTCATTATTGCTTATCTGATTTCCATTGGCTTCATGCTCCTTTTCTTCCAGTACTTGCATCCATTGCGCTCACTCTTCACCCATAATGTAGTAGACTACCTCCATTGTGTCTGCTGTCACCAGCACCCTCGGACCAGGGTTGAGAACTCAGAGCCACCCTTTGAGACTGAAGCAAGGCAAAGTGTTGTCTGATTCTATTTTCTGGGTATTTTAGGAAGAGTTGGGAGTTGCCAAGAGTAACCATGAAATTGAACGAAAGGATGAGGTTCATGGGTGAGATACCCATCAGTACATTTTCTTGACTTTTCTGTTAAGCCTATCAGAAGAAAGAGCAACTCCCAAATAGGTTTTATTTTCTTAAGAGTTACCACTATGTTTGGAAACAGGGGGTATCGACTATATAGTTGAAAGGGTCAGAAATACCATTCACACCCTTCTTACCCAAGTCAATTGGAATAACTTGTCTTCAAACACTTTAGGCTCTCTAAAGTGACCTTCTAGCTCTGCTCATTTGCTTGATGCATTTCTGAGCTTTCCTGGGCTGAGCTGAAGGCCCAGAATCCCGCTAGAATATATCCTGACTGATCAGAGGATATGACAGCTTACCAGCTAAGAGTACCTCCCAGGAAACAGTCTGACTAATGTGGAACCTGCAACTGTCAGTGTGGCTGGGGTCTTTTTAATTCCAGTGAGAAGCTCTGGCTGAGAAGAAAATCACCACTATTAAAAAAGCTGCTCCCCAAGCAGATTAGCTCTCTGTTAGGATTTTACTAGTGGCCATTCAGCAAGGACCTCTCTTTACAGTGGCACTTCATAGGCACACTCTAAGGAGAAAGTGCAGAGTAGAATTCCTTCAGGGCATAAGCCAAAATGACTCTTTTTCTCAGGGACCTGCATGGGCCTCCAGCTTGTCTATTGGAATTGTTAAGTGAAGCCTCTCACTTAGTGCCTCATTAGCAGAGATTTCCTCCAACCCAGCTTTTCTGTGCTCTTGGTATTTTACTACTTGATGTGGACCTCAGAGAAGCTGAACTGTAATTGAAAATGTTTCCGATGTGTGGAAGAAATGAAGACTGCTTTGTGTCTGCTGTTGTCCTGAGTATTTCATTAATGTGTG